TGTCTGTGTACGTGTGGTGCCTGTGGGTCTGTGTGCGCGCGTGTGCCCGTGGGTGTGGTGTGTCCTCCCGCGCTGAGGCTCCCATGAACCCAGCTCAGTTCAGGCCTCCCTGACAGTCCTCGGGCGGCCACCCCGGGGCGCGGCTGTCCACGAGGCGCGGAGGAGAGGAGTGCGTGGCTGGGTCGGCGGGCGGCGCCCCCGCTCCTCCCCGCGGGCCGGGCACACGTGGGCCCCGGGCGCCGCCTCCCCGCGCCGCCCGCCGCCCGCCGGGTCCCGCGCGTCCCCACCCACCTCGGGCCGCCCCCGCCGCCGAGCCGGCCCAGGGATAAAGTGGCGGCGCAGACGCCGCACCCTGTCGCCGCGAAGCCGGTCGCGCGCAGCTCGTCCCGGCCCTGGCCCGCCGCAAACGAGGATCCGCTGCGCTCGGGGAACGCGACAGCGGCGCTCGTGGCCCCGGTAACTGCCTCCCGGCCCCTGCCCCAGCCCGCCAGTGCCGCCGTCAGGGGTGGGGAGCAGCACTGGGGTCCCGGACACGCCCGGCGTGGGCTCCCGCTACCCATGTGTGCGTGTGTGTGTGTGCACGGTGTGTGTGCGCGCGTGTCCGAGTGTGCGCGCGTGTGCGCGCGCGCGCGCCCTCCCTGCTCCTTCGCACCAGCCCCCAAACCAACTTGTCCCCATCAACTCCATCTTTCTAGTCCCCACCTTCCCCGGTGCAGACACCCGGCGAAGCCCACCCGGTTTTCCCAGCGGCATTTCCGATGACAGCTTCGGGGCTACGTGTCCTGTGCTGTCGGAGACGCACAGGAAGCAAAGTTTGTGAGAAGCCTTGGGGGCGACTTTGCCTTGGGCACCCGCATTTGTGCGTCTGCGAGGTGCCTCGGTGTGCGCGGAGCTAGTTTCCCAGTTTCCCGGGCCCCTCCCTTCTCCGAGCCCCTCTAGCGATTTGTTTAGGAAAAGTGATGACATGAACTAGTAGTGGAGAATCGCAGCGCCGCTCCCCGCCCTGGGGAGGGAGGGGAGCCCCGGAGAGCCTGCCGGTGGGAGCTGGAAGCAGGCTCCCGGCTGAGCGCCCCAGCCCGAAAGGCAGGGTCTGGGTGCGGGAAGAGGGCTCGGAGCTGCCTTCCTGCTGCCTTGGGGCCGCCCAGATGAGGGAACAGCCCGATTTGCCTGGTTCTGATTCTCCAGGCTGTCGTGGTTGTGGAATGCAAACGCCAGCACATAATGGAAACAGGTTTGTCATGTATCCTTGGAATTTCAGATGGGCTGACTTTGGAATATGTCACTTTTCCTTCTAGGACCTGAAGACCCTTCCAGCATGCCAGAGGAAAGTTCCCCCAGGCGGACCCCGCAGAGCATTCCCTACCAGGACCTCCCTCACCTGGTCAATGCAGACGGACAGTACCTCTTCTGCAGGTACTGGAAACCCACAGGCACACCCAAGTAAGTCTTCCCCAGAAAGTCACCCCAGGTGATTCCTAACCAGGCTCCCTTCTTGTCTCTGCAGGGCCCTCATCTTTGTGTCCCATGGAGCCGGAGAGCACAGTGGCCGCTATGAAGAGCTGGCTCGGATGCTGATGGGGCTGGACCTGCTGGTGTTCGCCCACGACCATGGTGAGTGTCCCAGGGTGCCGTCAGAGCTGGCTAGGTGCAGACCAGCTGCCCCATCTCTTTGCAGAGCTGAACAGGAGAAAATCCTTGTAAGTGGGAGAGATGCAGACTAGATTCAGAAGGATCTTCCCCTGGAAGGATGCGAGCACCAAGAGAATGCCAGAATTTATACATTTTTCTCCTCTGAAACCATACAAAGGGAGGGAATGGGAGAAGGCGGGGAGCGAGCACGTGCTGGAAACCCACCTTTTGCCAGGTATGTTCAGCTGTTTCATTTATTCCCCCAACGCAGCTCTCTCTCATCTCCCGTTCCTTTCCAGTTGGCCACGGACAGAGCGAAGGGGAGAGGATGGTAGTGTCTGACTTCCACGTTTTCGTCAGGGATGTGTTGCAGCATGTGGATTCCATGCAGAAAGACTACCCTGGGCTTCCTGTCTTCCTTCTGGGCCACTCCATGGTAAGCAGACCACAGAAGACCCAGGTTAAATCAACACAGCAGCTCTGCCCATTCTGCATTACAGGGAGGCGCCATCGCCATCCTCACGGCCGCAGAGAGGCCGGGCCACTTCGCCGGCATGGTACTCATTTCGCCTCTGGTTCTTGCCAATCCTGAATCTGCAACAACTTTCAAGGTAAAAGGACCTTCCAGTCTGTACAATTCCTAGCTCACAGCCCTTGTTTTCCCTCCCCGGCTAGGTCCTTGCTGCGAAAGTGCTCAACCTTGTGCTGCCAAACTTGTCCCTCGGGCCCATCGACTCCAGCGTGCTCTCTCGGAATAAGACAGAGGTGAGAGGCTTTCCGAAACCCCAGGGGTAGCTATGCTGATGGAACCCTCTCCTTCTTCCTCCAGGTCGACATTTATAACTCAGACCCCCTGATCTGCCGGGCAGGGCTGAAGGTGTGCTTCGGCATCCAACTGCTGAATGCCGTCTCACGGGTGGAGCGCGCCCTCCCCAAGCTGACTGTGCCCTTCCTGCTGCTCCAGGGCTCTGCCGATCGCCTATGTGACAGCAAAGGGGCCTACCTGCTCATGGAGTTAGCCAAGAGCCAGGACAAGACTCTCAAGGTGAGCGGCTGCCACTTGCCCACTTCCCCCCACAGCTCTGATTCCGTGTCTCTCCTCATTGCAGATTTATGAAGGTGCCTACCATGTTCTCCACAAGGAGCTTCCTGAAGTCACCAACTCCGTCTTCCATGAAATAAACATGTGGGTCTCTCAAAGGACAGCCACGGCAGGAACTGCGTCCCCACCCTGAATGCATTGGCCGGTGCCCGGCTCATGGTCTGGGGGATGCAGGCAGGGGAAGGGCAGAGATGGCTTCTCAGATATGGCTTGCCAAAAAAAAAAAAAAAAAAAAATCAGAAATTGGAGAAATCCTTAGCACAATTTTCTAAAAAATAACAGACATTTTTGTTATACATTAGACTATCAGACACTGGACCTACCTTAATGGTTAGACACTTTATGCAAAAAAAGAGAAAGGTCCCAGGTGATTTTCCACAAAGAATGTGCTAAAATGTCCACTGAAAACAAAGCCAAGCCTCTGCCCTGCCTCTCCCAGCTCCCACAAGGGTTCCAGGAATTCCTGGTGTTCCCAGGACACCAGACTGCAATAACTGGAGGCGCCTCCTTCCTGCCCACCCTTCGCTCACGCCCCAGCGCCCTCTCTGACCAGCCTCCGCTTGGTGGCCTTCCTCTGGCCGTGTGATGAGGTGGTTGCTGTCTCCATAGGGGCCAGCTCCCCAGGGCAGACTCACGTGCCCCTCTGAGGCTCAGAAAATGCCCAGCCCTTCCTCAAAATGAGCAGCCACCCATGACTTTGTGGGCTCCTTGTTAGCCTGAGACCAGGCTTTGCAGAGGGGCGGGGGGTGAGGCTTAGCCCAGAAGGAGAACTGAGCAGGAAACCAAGGCTCTTCTCTGTCCCCTGCCCTTCCCCTCCTGCCAGGGGGAGGCTCAGGTTGGTCCCCGAGTGCCGCCTGTACTCACAAAGGCTGCCTTTCCTCTAGAGTCACTAATTTTACCTGATGCTATGAGAGAATCATATTGAAGATGAAATGTCTAATATATAATGTATATTTTAAAGCAGAGACTATTTTGGTGGATAGGTGGGAGGGAGCAAGGGGAGTTTGAGGGAATCAGAGCTTGATGCTACTGTACAGAACTGGACAGGTTGGGCCGGCAGTGGTGGGGCCAGAGGGCTCTGTGCTCTAGGAGCTAAGCCAGCAGCCCCCGAGAGGGGACTTGGCTGGGCCTTTCCTATGGGCAAGGCCCAGTGCTCTTCCTGCCCACCAGGGACCATGGAGCAGTGGCACCCTATGGGGCTATGATCCCTAGGCCTGGGCCTGGGCCTGCCTATGGCCCAGAGCTACCCTGGGAGTGTCAGTGCTAGCAGCACAGCTACCTCTGGTGGCAGGAGAAGAGAGGCCCAGCACAGCAGCAGGCCAGGCCTTCCTGTCCAGGTCTGCATGGAGCACTCGGTGACCCAGAGCAGGGACTGGAGGCACCCCCAGCCCTGCCCCAGGCCACAGCAGGACAGGCCGGGACAGGCCTCACCCAAGGCCAAGGCTGGCATCAGCCAATCATTCAGAGCTGAGGCCCTGGGCCTAGCCTGCCCTTCTCAGGTGCCAATACCACCCCAGCCCTGCCCTTGGCCTCACTTTTTCCCAGCAATAAGTGGGGTTCACCACCCGCCTCGGGAATACTTTCCCCTTCTAAATGGGACTTGCTGTTACCTCAGGAGGCTCCTTAGTGCAAATATGACCCTGGTCAGGGCTTTGCCACCGTTGAAGCCCTGCAGAAGGTGCAATGTAGGGGTTCTGGGGCCACAGAGGAGAGGCCACTTCCCACCAGGACCCCCAACATGAAGTCTAGGCCTCAGGGGCTCCCGCCCTTCTTCCTCCAGCAGCGGGAACTGCCACTGCTCTCCCAGGCCCTGTTCTGGAGGCTAACCTTGGTTCCTGGAGAGTGTGCCCCTCCACCCTCCCTCCAGCAGCCCTGATCACACCATGAGAGCCAGGAACGGGTCACCCTGCTGAAGATCACTCTGTGCCCTGGGGGAGGAGCCAAGCCCTCACCCCACAAGGGGCAGGTGGGGGCTTGGTTGCTGACCCGGCCCAAGTCCCCACAGAGCACCTTCTGTAGCTCCAGCTTGTCTCCCTGGCTTCTCTTTGAAGGAGAAAAATGTAAAATATGCACTGAGAAAGCCAGCCCCGCCTGCTTAGTCAGCCCCGGCAGCAGGGCAGCCATGGGAACTCAGGAAAAGCAGGAACCCTTTCCAAAAGCCCAGAGATGCCCTGGGCTCAGATCTGTAATTCTCCCAGGAGCTGTGATAGAGCAGGCCACACAAAGTCCCTACGCCTCCCTGCTGCCTCCCCCAGATGCATGTGGTGGCATCACCATTCCCCAAATTGAATATCAGCATGCGGCCTGACCAGGGACTCTTTAGATGCATGAATTTATTTATATGAAGGCTCTCACAGAGACACACACAGCACTTCAGTAGCATTTGCATTCCTGGTTAAAGAATCACCAATATTTAAAATAAAAACTTTCCTGAAATTGGGACTGTCATGTTATCCAGAAGGGCTGGTACATCCGCCCACCATGTCCCCCTGCTGGGTCAGGAGCCAACACAGGACCCTGCGTGTGAGCGTGCCTGACATCTCACGCACGGCCACTCCAGAGCCGGTCCCTGTCCTTGGAAAGCTGTGAAGCCTTGCGTTGAGTTCCTTCTCGATACTGACGGCTCCGTGCTGACATTCTGAGCTCTGGAGTCACACCAGCGCAGGGGCGTGGAGGAACTGAGGTTTGGAAGGAATGCCAGGTCTCGCACAGCTTGGCCTCGAGAAGGTGAGAGGAAGGCAAAGGCCAGGGAGGGGACCCAGAGAGGCCTGGCACACAAGGCCCAAGCACCACCGTCAACACAGCCCAGTCCATACAGAAATGGGTTTCATGCCTGAAAAGCTTTTTACAGAAAGATGCCGCCTGTAGCCAGTGACAGCCGCAACCCTACAGGCCTCAGTTCCTTGCAGAGGTGAGGGGTAGAGAGTCAGCCTCCCTCCCTTCCAGCAGCGACCCAGCTTCCCTCCACTTCCAGGTGGTGCTGGGCTCACCGAGGGAGCACTGGTGGGTGCTCTGAAAACCCACAGGATCCCACCTCCAGGCCCACCTGGGTCCCATCTCACTCTCTTCTTCTTTCACCAATTGCTAACATAGACCTTGTTGGGATCACGATGGCTTCACAAGCCAGCTGTTGGGTTTGCTATGTCACTGTGGCTCAGTCACATCCCTGCGTGTATACTGTCTGCGGGGCACATATGTATCCATTTAGAGCTAAAGGAATCAGTGTACACTACAGCTAATCCTAATAAATCCGATGTTTTCGGAATGGCGTCTGTCTGTCCATCACAGTAGCCTCTG